CCTGGCTGAGGAGCTGAGCATTTGCTAGGTGGCCTTAGGTGCCGGCTGCTTGTGATGGCAGAAAGGGAGCTTTTTGCATCCAGGCTGCAGTTCCTGATACCCTGGGTCACAAGAGAATCGAATATGGTTCTCTCGTGGGCTGGTGCTGGGCCTGTGAACTCAGATAAAATGACCAGGTGGGGTCCCAGGGAAGGTGAAGTAGGGGGAGCTGCTGGGGTGCGCACAAGAGGGGTGGCTGTGTAGGTTGGGGGGTGCTTTAAGTGGGTTCCTAGAAGAGGCTCTGTCTCCCTGGGCAGAAGAAAGAAGGGGGATGGGCGGACCGTCCCCTCTCTCCAGAAGGTTTGAGGACCCCCAAGGCCAAAGCCAGCAGACGTCAAAGGCCAGGAGTTCGAGGCCGGCTGGGTCCCGCAGTGGGAGACAGGGCAGGGTGGGCTCATCCTCCGGATCACCGCGGGGACACTTTCAGTCGGGAAGGCGTCCCCGTCCCACGGCCCCATCTGGCCAGCCCGCTGGACAGCCTGGACAGCGGAGGGGGCGTCAGGGGTCGAGGGTTCCAGTCCCCGTCCTTCCACCCAGCCCCCGGCCCTCGGGTATCCTTCTTTACCCGTCCGAGTCCGGCCCGGGGGCGGCGGGGGTGGGTGAGGCGCGGGCCCCCAGGCTCCGGCAGCCTGGCTGGGCTCCCGCCCGGGCACCCGCGGGGGCGCGGCTGGCGTGACGTCACGCGCCCCGCCCCCGCGCCCCGCCCCCTCCCCACATTCCAGGCGGGGCGGGCCGGGACCCCGCGGGGCTCGCCCGCCCCAGCCCCCTCCCCAGGGGCTGCCCCTCCCGTCGGGCCGCGCCTCCCCGTCGTGGGCCGCGACCCCGCCCGGACCGCGGACTCCGCCCGCGAGAGGCCGAAGCCGCCGCGGCCGCCGCCGTTGCCGCCATTGACGTCAGAGGGGCGGGCACATGACCCTGCGGGGACCAATCGCGCGGGCGCCCCGGGCTCCGGGAGCCCGGCGCGCGGCCCGCCCCGCCCGCGGCCACTCTCGCCCGGACGGCCGCGCGGACACACGCTCTGTACACACGCGCGCGGCGGCGCGGGGCCCCGAGACACGCCCGCCCCCACCCCGCCGCCCCCACCCCGGCGCCCGCCCTCCGCGCCTGGCCCCGGCCCGCCCTCGGCCTCCCCCGCCCCTCCCCGTCGCCCGCCGAGCCCGGTCAGCCGCCGCGAGCATGCACCCGACGAGCTAGGAGGAAGCCCGGAGCCCCGCAGGAAGCGCCGAGGCCGGCCCAGCCCGCCGCACGCGCCGCCCCCCGCGGGCAGCGCCCCCTCCCCTGCGGGCGCCCCCAGCCCCACACCCCCCCACCTTCCCGGGGGGTGGGGGGGTGCGGGCCGCCGGATCCGGGGGCCCCGCCGCCCCAGCAGCCCAGGACAGCCCCCTCTCCCCGCCCCCAGCCCCCTCCCCCGGCGCGGCCATGGATGTGACCAGCAGCTCGGGCGGCGGCGGCGACCCCCGGCAGATCGAGGAGACCAAGCCGCTGCTGGGGGGCGACGTGTCGGCCCCCGAAGGCACGAAGATGGGCGCCGTGCCCTGCCGCCGGGCTCTTCTGCTTTGCAACGGGATGAGGTACAAACTGCTGCAGGAGGGCGACATTCAGGTCTGTGTCATCCGGCACCCGCGGACCTTTCTCAGCAAGATCCTCACCTCGAAATTCCTGAGGCGCTGGGAGCCGCACCACCTAACGCTGGCCGACAACAGCCTGGCGTCCGCCACGGTGAGTGGCTCTGCGCGGCTGCACCCCCGCCTCCCACTTGAATTCAGTTCTCTTGTTCCTATAGGTGTGGACGTTGAGGGCCAGCCTGGAAGCGCCATATCCAGAGGCACTCAGGGAGGGGAGCAGGAGACCCAGGGCTCTGGGATTCAGGTCCCTCTGTCACACCCTGCCCTTCTTCTGGGTCTTTCTTCCCCACCTCCCAGCCAGAAATTGCCTCCTGGAGCCAGCCCAGCCTCGTCTTGTTCATTGGAGCTCAGTTGGAGACCCGTCCTCACCCGAAGCAGGGTGAGAGGACAGCACCTGCCACCTTTAAGTCTGGGCTTTGCTGGACGCCTAGGAGAAGCCGGGTCCTCAGGCACTCGAGTGGGAAGTGAAAGTGTGCACCAGCTCTTTAGTTCTGCTATTGACCGGACAGGGTTTTTCCTGGGGGGAGGGGGAAGGAGCTGCTGTGTTTTCTTTGCTTAATCTGGCCTTGCCCCACAGAGAAAACACATGCGTAGCCTCCATCCTGTTTGTAAAGAGGGCGGTCAGCTACTCGAAGTTGCTCGCCTGGAAAAACTGGGAAGATGTCATCTCCTATGGTAAGGAGGTGGGGGCTACAGGTAGCTGAGGTGGGCAATGAATGTCTTGAGGGACTGTCAGCATGTGACCTTTTTTTAAATGGTGATAAAATACACGTAACATAAAATGGGCCATTTTAACCAGTTTTAAGTGTGCAGTTCATTGAGTACGTTCACATTGTTGCACAACCATCACCCCCATCCATCTCCAGAACTTTCTCATCTTCTCAAACTGAAACTGTCCCCATTAAATGTTAACTCCTAGTCCCCCTCCCCCAGCCCCTGGCAGCCACCATTCTCTCTTCATTTTCTATGACTTTGACTCCTTTAGGGACCACATATGAATGGGTTAATATAGGATTTGTCTTTTTCGTGTCTGGGTTATGATTATTATTATTTTGCTTTTTTTGTTGAGGTGAGATTTACATAACATAAAATCAACCATTTTAAAGTGAAGAATTCAGTGATATTTAGCCACTACCACCTCTGTCTAGTTCCAAAACATCGTCACCCCAGAAGGAAATCCTGTACCCGTTAACAGTCACTCCTCTTTCCCCCTACCCCCGGCTCTTGAAAACCAACATATGACTTTAAATTTGATTTGCATTTGCATATATTAGGCCCTCTACAAATGTATGCTGAATGAATGAAAGAAAATCCTGGCCAGCTGAGAAATAATGATGAAAGCTTGGATTTCTTGAGTGCCTACTTTGTGCCAGGTCCACATAAGCATGTGTGGTTCTCAGCCCTGGCCGCACAATGGGATCACCTGGGGATCTTCGTAACCCCCAAAACCCAGGCCCCACCCCAGAGACGCTGATGGCTTTGGTCTGGGGGAGGTCTGGGCCATAGCCTTTTCCGAGCGATTCTAACATGAGAGTGAGTGGTAGGCAGTATTTCCTTGGGTCATAGCAGTCCTTTGGGGTAGGTAATATTATCTCCATTTTGTGGATAGGGAAACAGGTTATAGAGGTCAGGTAACTTACCCAAGCTCTCTCAGCTTCAAATCTCCATCTGAGGCCAGGCGTGGTGGCTCACGCCTGTAATCCCAGCACTTTGGGAGGCCGAGGTGGGCAGATCACCTGAGGTCAGGAGTTTGAGACCAGCCTGGCTAGCGTGGTGAAACCCCATCTCTACTAAAAATATAAAAATTAGCCAGGCGTGGTGACACACACCTGTAATCCTAGCTACTCAGGAGGCTGAGGCATGAGAATCGCTTGAACCCGAGAGGCAGAGGCTGCAGTGAGCCAAGATCGTGCCACTGCACTTCAGCCTGGGCGACAGAGTGAGACTGTATCAAAAAATAATAATAAAATCTCCACCTGAGTCCAAAGCCCTGACCCATTCTGCTGCTCCAGCCTCCCTCTGTTGTTTTGCAGGTGATTTTGGAAGGGGCACCTGTTGCTACTTATGTGTTTGCTATGGGGTAAAATAATTAAAAACTATCTAATTGGGATTTATGGGGTGCCAGCTGTATGCCAGGCACTGATTCACGTTCTCTCATTTTACCTTTACAGCCACCTTGTGCAAGGGGACTGTTATGATGACATCAGTTTCCCCAACATTGTTGGGAAAGGACGGGGGTGGTTTGCCTCACTTATCATGGAGGGAGTCTCCCCTTGGCCCTCCTGGTGGGGACCTCAGCTGAAGCAGAGTGGGAAAGAAGCCTGTGTGTGATGTCAGGGTGGGGTCCAAAGTTGAGGCTGAATGCAGTGTTTTCACGGGATGGCTTTGACATCGGTGAGAGCTGCTCTGCCCAGTTTGAACTAGTGGTGGGCCATTGAATGGAGCTGGAGAAGCTGTGCACACCTCAGGGCTTTGGCCCGGCTGTCTCCCTCAGCTGCACATGGTTTGTCCCTCCTATTTGCGTTTGAGATTTTTGATGGCTGTGGGACTCATGATTTATTCAACAAATATTGTTGAGACCTGATAGCTGGGCGCCGTCTGGGGCTCTTAGGAATATGCGGTGATGAGACAGGCACAGTCTCCATTATCCTCATGGTCTGGCAGGTGGTACGGATTGTTGTGTCACCCTCATCTGGGTGTGCCGGGCCCTGTCTCTGCATGAGCTCCCTCATTCCAGCCTCATGGCAGGTGTACAGGTGAGGGCCTTGAGCGACTGTGTGTAACAGATGAGGACAGGGCCGCTCAGGAAGGCTGAGAAGCTTTCCCAACGTTACACAGCTTGTGAGAAGCGGAGACTGAAATTGAATGTGAGCTGATGGCTTCAGAGCTTGACTAAGTAACACTGACAGATAATTATGAAAGAGGAAGTCCAGGGAGCATCTGCGTGGGATGGGGCCATGCCAGGGCCAGAGCGGCTCCCAGAGGGTGCTGTTTCAACTGAGGTCTTGGGGGGATGGGTACACTAGTTTCCTGTGGCTGCTATGACAAATGACCACAGGCTTTGTGGCTTAAAGCAACACAAAGTTATTATCTTACAGTTCTGGAGGTCAGAAGTCCACAGTGAGTCTCGTAGGGGCTAAAGTTGAGGTGTTGTCTTTCTGGAAGCCTAAGGGAAGGGTCTGTTGCCTTTTCCATTATCTAGAGGCTGCTCGCATTCCTTCCCTCGTGGCAGCATCACTCCAACCTCTGCTTCAGTCTTCACATCTCCTCTGGCTCTGGCCCTCCCGCCTCCCTCTTTTTTTTTTTTTTTTGAGAGGGGGTCTCACTCTGTCACCCAGGCTGGAGTGCAGTGGCGCAATCTTGGCTCACTGCAACCTCTGCCTCCCGGGTTCAGGTGATTCTTGTGCCTCAGCCTCCTGAGTAGCTGGGATTATAGGTGTGCGCCACCACACCTAGCTAATTTTTGTATTTTTAGCAGAGACAGCGTTTCACCATGTTGGCCAGGGTGGTTTCGAACTACTGACCGCAAGTGATCCACCCTCCTTGGCCTCCCAAAGTGCTGGGATTATAGGCATGAGCTACCGGGCCTGTCCCTGCCGCCTCTTATAAGGACCCTGTGGTTACACTGGGCTCACCAGATCATTCAGGGGCACCTTCCGTCTCAAGATCCTCAGCTTAAGCAACTCTAAGGGTCCCTTTGCCATGTCAGGCCACATAGTCACAGGTTGAAGGGAGTAGGATGATTAGGGCCATTATTGTGCCTATCATAGCAGGGGAGAGTGAGGCTGGTGGGCAGGCAATCTAAGGCCTGGAGGTGAGTGGGTGCTTGGCTTTGGAGGGGTGCTGGGCGCCTAAGTACCTGGAGGAGGAGCTCCTGGAGGGGAGGGTGAGACAGCAGAGGGCCTTTTAAGTCATGGGGCAGACTGGGAGTTGGTCACCTGCTAAGTAGCTTCTGGAGAGAGGACCTCTGTTCCCACTTGAGCCTGGTGGACATGCGTGTCCCAGGAGGACGGTGTGTGTTGGGGAAGCCCCTGCCCCTCCCCCACCTAGGAGCTTCCCTTTCACAGTGACAGGAAGAGGGAGAGCTAGGAGCATAATGTGCTTTGGGCAGGAAATGCAGGCTGCATCTTCCCATTGCTGGAGAAGGTGACAAACCCGGGCTTCGGAGTCACTGGGGCTGGGTTTGAATCCAAACTCCACCACATCCTAAGCTGAGCCCGTTCCCAACTGTAAAATGGGGGTGAGATAGGGCCTGACTCACAGGGTCAGCCCTGGGGTCAGCGAGGCAGGTCATGGGACGCTGTTGGTGCACAGGCATGCCTGCTTGCTCGTCCGTTCAGCAGATGGCGGTGGCGCGTCCACTGTGCACCAGGCACCATTGCAGGCACGGAGCAAAGCAGGCATCATCCTGGCCTACTTGGAGCCCCCATTCTACTGGAGGAGAGGAAAATGAACACGGAAATATAGAATCTTGTCTGCTGCCACTAAGTGCTGTGGAGGAAACCATCAGACGAGGGAGGACAGAAGTATTGGTATGAATGGGGAGGGTGTGGCGTCTGTGTGTGGTGGCCTTTGGAATAGGGTGACCAAAGAAAATCTGGATGAGAGGTGACACTTGAGCAGGTTTGGAAAAGGTAAGGGAGGAAGCTGTGCATGTGCAAAGGCCATGGGGCAGCGGCTAAAGGAGGTAAAGGAGCCATCCACAGCATGTGCAAAGGCCCTGGGGCAGCAATTTACCTGGTTTTTTTTCTAGGAATGCAAGGAGGTAAATGTGGATGGAGCAGAATGTGCCTTGAGGAGGGTGGCAGGAGGTGAGCTCTGTGAGTCACTAGTGGGGTCAGATGGTGTAGGGCCTTGTAAGAACTTTGGCCGTTAACTCTGAGGGAGAGGAGAGAGCTGTGTCTGCTCTAATACATTCAGGAAAGTGGCAGCTCTGAAGACCGAAGTGCCTCCTGGCTTGCCTCTCTCCCTCCCGCAGCCTCTTCCTCTTCCTCTTCCTCTTCCTCTTCCTCTTCCTCTCCCTCTCCCTGACCCTCCCCCAGCTGCCCACTGTTTTGTGGGGATTGATTGGGCCCATTGAGGCCTGCTGCCTGGAGTAGCAGCCTTGCCCACAGTCCAGTCTGGGGACCTTTCTCGGCCATCCCCTCCTCCAGCTATCCTCAGTGTTGGTCACTTATGGCTTTTGCTATTTATATAGCACAGTGGTTTATAAACTCTGCTTCTAGAATTTCGCAACCCGTCCTGCAGCATGTTATCTGTCCAGGCAGATAGTGGCGATCTTTATCCAAATCAAAGGACTGAAATTAAGGGGATGGAATTGTCTGCATTTTATGTTTTCCACCCAACATATTTTGTCATAAACTGGGAACTTGTGTAAGGTGGCATCCAGTTTAGTTCAATCCTGTATGTAATCATTTCAAGCTTAATAAATTAGTTAATATTTGTTAAACACCTACTGTGTCTTGGGGTTTCTGCGAGATGTGAGATTCATTGGCGGACAAACCAGATAGCGTTTTTGCCAAGTCACCGAGATAGTTTCAGGTCCTTGGCCATCATCTTTTTCCACCAACTCCAGGTCAGCTCAGGGGCCCACCAGGTGGAAGTCGCCCTTCCCTGGCGGACCTCGCCCGTTCCCATTCCTTCTGGCAAAGTCAGATTTGGTGAAAAGGCCACAGCAGCTGGGTGGAGTTCCACTTGCCAGCTCGAGGAAGAGTTCTGGGAGGCACGGGAAGCCAAAACCGCCTGTGAAGGAGGCCTGGTGCAGCTCAGAAAGCCCTGGCTCTGGCCGAGGTTTGGGATGTGTGGCTGCCATGGCAACCCGTCTCCCCGACGAAGGGTAGACGGGTTGGGCGCCGAACGCAGGGTGTTGCAGGTTGGGCTCCATTTTGACTCTGGTGGAGAACGATCACCTGGCTGCAAAACCAACCTCCCCGCCCAGTACAAGCATCTCCTCTTCCCCCTTGGGCCACGAGGGTGGGGGACTTGAGGCAGGAGTGGGTTTTTGTAGTGGGGTCATTGGGTAATCATCTCCGGCTCTCTGCTGCAGTTGGTGCGCACAGACCCGGCTAGTTTAAGGCCATTGATGGGACTCCTGTAGACGCTAAGCGATGGAAACATTGTGCGCATCCAGTACTCGGCGTGCTCTGGATGGGGCTGGAAGATGCCAGGTGGGCTTCTGAAACGAGTGTGGGGTTCACTCTACCTTTGATCTTTGCCTGCCCGGGTGTCCTCATTCATTTAACTCTTGGCTTCCTTATTCCTCTGTCCTTATCCCCTTCCTAGGAGTGGGGTCTGCTCAGATATACCCTCTTCCCTGCCTCTTTCCCTCCCTCCCCTCCTGCCTTCCTCCTCCTACCCCTGAAAACCTCTTTTTTTTTCTGTCCAAGGCTTTCTTGGGCGAGTTTAGAGCAGCAGTTTCCAACTTGAGCTGCGCATTGGAATTACTTGAGGAGCTTAAAAAATGTCCTGATGCCTGACTCCACCCCCAGAGGTTGAGATTCATTTGCTGTGTATGGGGCTCAGACGTCTTATTTTTTATTCCGACATCATTTGCTTGAATAGCTGTGGAGTATTCTATTGCGTATGTATACCAGAATGTATTAAGCTACTTTCCTGTTGATGGACATTTAAGTTGTTCCTAAATTTTCCTAGTATAATATGTTCTCCATCCATCTCCTTGTGAGCTCATATCTGTCAAGAAATACTGCGAACGACTTTGAAATGGGTGGAGAAAGATTCCTGGGTGTGTTGTCTAGCTCACTCATCCGAGCTATTTCTACCTTTTGTTTTCTTTGAGCTATTTTACAACTCTAATTGTGGAAAGCTGATAATACTGCAAGTGGTTCTGGTTCATGAAAATGCAAACCAGCTGTGCCTGTGGACTGCTGGACGTCCCAGCTTGTAGACACTCCCCAGGTGATTCTACAGTGTGGCCTGGGTGGAGAATTCCCATTCGGAAGACTGGAGGTAATTTCTTACCACAGCCCTTCTGATGTCCCTCCCGACTCAGTGGGAACTGATGGCCTATTTATTTAGCTGTATGTTTACGCAGCCCGTGGAAATAACAGTAAGAGCTAACATTAACTGAGCACTTATAATATGCCAGATCCTTTTTTGAGAATTTTAGGTGTTATTTAGTTATGTGAGTACAATTTTTCATAGACAGGGAACAACCTGGTGAAATAGGTAGTCTTATTCCCAAATGCAGAAGGGGAAGCTGAGGCGAAAGAGCTTGCTGGAGGTGGTATTGCTAATGAATGATAGAGCTGGGGTGGCACCACGTGGCCTGCTTGGACCACCATACTGTAGAGGTGGGAGTACCCAGCTCTCCCCTGGATTCTGCCACTTCCCCGAATGAGTCACTCAGGCGCTGTGAGTGTGTCATGGGACCGATGATCCTAAGCTCCCAGACCTACTGCGGAGGGTTGAGGGGTTGGGCGTGAGAGCCTGGCACCCGGCCTGACAGGCAGAGAGGGGCTCCCAAAGGCCACACGCAAGGCCATCACTCTGTTCTTGGCGTGTTGGTTTGCACGTTCATTGCCTGCTGGCCAGAGCGAGCTGGTGTGTCAGACTCACATGAACGGGCTTAGGGGAAGAAAGGGAGGCTTTTCCATCACAGCCAGGCTTTCTCAGAGATATTCAGGTTCCCAAGAAGTGGCTGTGAGATCTGGAGTTGATGGACTTAATTCAGAGACAAACATGCGCACTCTGTGTTCAGGGCCTTGCATCTGTTTCGTCCATCCACTAGGCCTCAGAGCAGCCCTGGGAGGTAGATATGATCGCGCCCATTTGACAGATGTGGAAACCAAGGATCATCCATTTGTTCTTGGGTTTCTTTTCTAATTCACCTCATACGTCCTAGGCCCTGAGACGCAGTGGCAACTAGGAAATTGCACTTCGGGTCCTCGCTGGAGTTCATTCAGGAGGGGTGCCCAGGGCCGGGCCACTTTGCACTTGAGTGCACACAGTGACTCTCCAAGCAGACCGCCGAGTCCCTCCAGTCCCGCAGAGTTTCCGGGTGTCCTCAGCCACAGGAGGTGAGGCTGGAGTGGGCCGGCCCATTGCCCGGTCCCCAGAGAGAGCCAGACTCCCCAGGAACTAATTTCTTAAGAGACCTTGAAGGCTCTTAACTCCCTAAGCGAATCCAGCTGTGCCTGGTGGCCGGCACTGTTGCAGATGTCCTGGCCAAAGCCAGCTTGGTTTGGAAGCCCGGCCCCAACAGCCGCCAAGTCTGGAAATGAAGTAAATGAGTGAGTTGTTCTTGGCCATTTTCCCCTCATCTCAACCCAGCTCAAATCAAACTGGAGCTCTGACCTCAGGCATCGCACATTCCATACTCCCCGGCCTCCTGGGGTTCAAAGGCGCACGGCAGGCGATAACCGCACTGGGCGTTGAGCGCCGTGAGGGAAGCTTCTGGAGGGAGCGTGGGACTGGGGTGGGGGCAGCTGGCGCAGCTTCGTTTCTCTGGACACCAGGCCTCGGAGAAACAGAAGGGGACGCCTGCTGGGCTGTGCTTGGCCTCTGGTCATGGGGGGCCCTGAGAACCAGAACAGGCCCTGCAGGGGTGAGGCTTCTAGTGAACCGGGGGGGGTGTGGGGGCTACTTTGGGGTGCCCCCTCCCCACCCTCCCTTGCCTCCTGAGCCTCACTGCTCTACCTGGGAGCCCCAGCGTGACTTCTTGAGAAATGGTGGCCTCTGCTAAGCAAGGCTGTCCCGGGCGGTCACGGCGAGCTGGCACCTGGATTCCTGAGGTCCTGAGGAACCCGCTTCAAACCTGGGTGGTCAGGGCCGAGTGGGGCTCTGACTGCTCCACTCCCGAGGCCCCAGACCAAACCACACAGCCCTTGAGGGTGAATCACTTTGAAGTGAGGGGTTCTGAGCCTGTGGCCTGCCAAGCGGGCCGGCTTGGCGGGAATGGGCAGGCTGGGCAGCATGGCCCGCGTGGCTTCCAGGCAGCAACTCCTCTCCCAAGGCGAAGGAAGCCAGAGCCAGAGCGCAAGGCTCTGGGCTTTGTGGTCAGAGAGCGGCTGAGTTCAGATATCATTTCCTAGCTCTGTGACACTGGGCAAGTCACTTAACCACTCTGAGCCTCAGCTTGCTTTATGTGCAAACTGTGGCTTCCTTGCACCACTCTCACAGGGTCTGTGTGAGGATTAAAGGAAAAAACCCATGCAAAGTGTTTGGTTGGTGCCTGGCACGGAGTAAAGGCTCAAGAGCTGTGGTGCCAGAGAGCAGCTTCAGGGGGCTTAGCCCAGCAGCATCTCAGAGCAATCCCCTATCAACAAACAAAAAGGATGTTCCGGCTCTGCAAACACGGTTACTAGACGATCTTCGAATGCCTCTTCTTGCATGGAATGACTGCTCTCGGCTTCTGCTCTTTGCAACCTGGAGGTGCCATTGGGATGCCCTGGCAGCCTCGCATCTTACTTTAATTATTATTTTATTTTATTTTTATTTATTGTTGTTTTATTGTTTATTATTGTTGGCAAGACGCCGTTTGCATAGTAAACTGAGACTGCTGCATGACTTTTATTTTATTGGCTGCATGACCTTAGCATACTAAAGATGAGTACATTGTTATTATTGTTATGGTTCTGATTAGCTCCGTGACCGTAGCACACCGAAGCTGAGAGAGTGCGACCGTAGGGGGTTAAGGGCTCATATTCCAGAGCCAGTCTGCATGGGTTTTAAATTCCTCTTCCTCCACTTCCTCCACTTCCTAGTGGGTGACCTTGGGTCACCCGCTGAGAGTCCCTGTGCCTCAGTTTCCCTGTCTCTAAACTGGGCATAATAGTGTCTACCTCACTGGGTTGCAGGGAGGATTAAATGAGTAATACGTATGAAGTGCTTAGAACTGGGCCCGATGCACGGAGGGAGTGTGCTGTTAGCCATCATTGTAGTCATCCACTCATTCCACCTGCAGGTTTTGATTGTTGGCCTCCTCTGTGTCTGGTTCTCCCCGAAACAGTGGATATATGCGTCTCCTGGGACTGCTATAAGGGTGACATGCCTGTTCCTTCCCCCATCCCCTCTCTGTGTGCCCCTTCTCCTTGGTGGCACTCCTGGGCAGTCATCAGCTTCCTTGCTTTACCGCAGCACCAGGGAGGCTCCTGTGACTTTCAGGAGAGCCTTGGGAGGGCACAGAACCTCTGTACTCCTCTTCGGGAACTCTCCCCACAGCTCCTGGCTCTTCGCTGTTCTGCAGGCCCAGTGTGATCTGGAAGACGGGGAGAGAATAATCTCTGGCAGAGCGATGTAGTTGCCACTGTAGAATCAGATGTGAGCCACTGTCATTGATGCTGGACTTTGCTTCCTGTCTCTGGCAGGCACTGGAAGAGATGGCCTTTCAGACCTTCCTGTGAGTTTCATTCATGCTTCATTCTTTCATTCATTTTTTTTTTCATTCAGTCTCTTCCCATTCTTTCTGCTTTCATTCATTCTATTCGTTCATTCTTTTGTTATTCATTCATTTTTCAGTTTGATTGTCTGCTTTGTCCTGGCCATACTCTCAGGCACAGGAGATGCACCCATGAAGGCCCAGCTGGTCCAAGGCCTTGGGGAGCTCACATCCCTAGCTGGTGGCATGAGGAAAGGCGGGCAAGGAGGGGTACGATGTGCCCATACAGATGCTGATGGTGCACTCAGAGGCTGACTTGAGGGGTGAGGGAGGGCTTTCTGGAGGAGGTGACTTCTATGTGCACAGGAGAGGAGGAGCTGGAGTTGGTGGGTGAAGAGGGGAGGTAGTGCTTGTTCCCCACAGAGGGGGACTTTACTTGCAGAGGCTCCAGGCCCTGAGGAAAGGAGTACCACAATACACTGGTACTTTTTTCTCCTCGGTAGTCAGAGCGTATTATTCAGGTACATCACTTGGGTGCAGGGGCTTGGGTGAGAGACCAGCAGGAGAGGTCTCCTTTGTGAGTCCCTCTTTCCAAAAGTGCCGCTGTACCCGGAGGTCTGGAAGACTTTACAAGTGTGTGACTTTCAGAGTGCAGGAACCCAGCACACCCTGTCACCAAACAGACCCACGAGGCCACCATTCTCCCAGGACCCAGCTGTGGGATGGCCTTGGCTCCTGCTTCTGGTTTTATGGAGCCCCCCTCCCTTCTCTGTGAAACGGCACTGCCCAGGCTCGTTCAGGGAGGGGGAGAGAGCTGATGTGCGATGTGTGCGTAGTGCCCAGCGAAGGGCCCTTCACGCTGGGAGCTTTTGGCAAATGCCAACTCTGGCAGGAGGAGGCACAGGGGAAGGAGAGTCTCGGGAACTTCCCCAGCTCTCCAGTGCTAGGAATTTGACCTTTTCTAGGGGTTCAGAATCCAGTGATGTCCTGAAATCTGCAGTTTCTGCTGCAGAAAGACAGTTTTTTATGTGTTTCCGGCCACCGGGATTCTTGATATCTTCTCAGTACCAGCCTTTGGACTGGTGCTCTTTGGGTCCCTGGGGAGTGAGAGGGGAAGTGAGAGAGGGCAAGAGACCTGTGGACACGCCTGCACGCCTGTGCCAGAGGCCTGTAGTGTCCCAAGGAGCCTGACATCCCTCAGGGGCTGTAAGAGGTTAGGTGTAGCTAAAGGTTCCTGTTCCTCTCTGACAGAGTCATCACTACCAGTTAGTAGTTAATTCATTGGTTTTCTGTGCTCCTACTGTGTGCAAGGAATATAGCATCACAGTGAATGATGTTTCTGTTCTCGTGGTCAGGAGAGCCCAGTGCAGAGGCCTGATGCTATTGTAACAAACCAGCATACAAATGCTTAGCATGGATCGGGCGTGGTGGCTCATGCCTGTAATCCCAGCACTTTGAGAGGCCAAGTTGGGCAAATTGCTTGAGCTCAGGAGTTCGAGACCAGCCTGGCCAACATGGTGAAAGCCTGTCTCCACTAAAAATACAAAAATTAGCTGAGTGTGGCGGTGTGTGCCTGGAATCCCAGCTACTCGGGCGGCTGAGGCAGGAGAATTGCTTGAACCCGAGAGGTGGAGGTTGCAGTGAGCCGGGATTACGCCATCGCACTCTAGCCTGGGCGACAGAGGGAGACTGTCTCAAAAACGAAAAACCAAATGCCTAGCATGGCGGGGGAATAAGGGCCCTGAAGAAGACAAGACCCACACAGGGCAAAGGGAGCAGGTGTTTGTGGCGTGGCCAGTCCTCTACCAGGCTAACACTTGATGTGAAACTTTAAGGAGGGTGAAGGAGGGAGCCACCCTGGGGTGTCTGGGTAGAACATTCCAGACAAGGAGAGCAAATGCACAGGCCCCAAGGAGGACACGGAGGCATAGGGAGCACTTGAGATGGGGCAGGCATCGAACTGGGTGCAGAATACACACTTTCTCCTTTTATCTAGTGATCCTAAGAGTTTCCCCTGTGTAATGCCAGTTTTTCTCCTGGCTGTGTGGAGGCTCCAAGGGGTCCAGCCTGCACACAGTGGAGGGGTCGAGATTTGAACTGGTGACTGCTTGACTGCATAGCCTTGGCTCTCGTTGGGCTGCGCGGGCTGAGCTGAGAGACTGGGGTAGGGGTTTTGTGGTGGGTTCCTGTTCCTGACCCATGTGGGGTCTGGCCATTACCCTTGCAGGCATTATCCTCGTGAGGGCTCAGGAACGGTGTCACCCATCACAGGGCGACAGCTCCAGAGATGTCTAGGGGGCTGGAGTGCCGGTGTCTGGGGTTGGCCTTACAAGAGCCTGGTGAGGACAGGGCTGGGCCAGCCCTTGCCTTTTGAGTCCCGTCTCTGTCACCGCATGGCTGTGTGAGACTCTGGGCAAGTCACACCCTTTCTGAGTCCTCGTTTTCTTGGTAAAAACGGGGTTAGTAAAACTCCCTGCCCTGCTTCCTTACAGAGCTTTTGTGAGGCTCAGGGAAGATTATGTGTGGGAAAGCCCTCTGTGGGCTCCAAAGCCCTGGACACGAGAATTCTGATTTTCCTTTATTTAATTGCAAAAACAGTATCAGTGGAACATGGAAGATAATTTAAAAGAAGACGAAAAAAACCTCTTCATACAATTCACCCAAGTATGGAAATCCTACCCTACCCAAGTATACACCAGCTGAATGGGTTTGGATGTATTTTCAGATAAATTCCTCACTTGGCGAACTCTTGCCGCTTGACGTCCCCAACTCCACAATCACGTGGATCTGGATCATTTGGCACCCTTCCCTGTCTGAACTCGGGAGCTGGATGGATTTGGCTACTGAGGATTGCTTGTATCGATTTTCCACTTATTCCTCTTGGTCTTGGCCCATCTGTACACATACTTTTATGTCATTACAGGCACAGTGAACATGCTGGTTTCTTTCCATTTTCTCCTCTACCGTCATCAGCGGAGATGACGTTTTACCTAGTCTTCGCCGTGATGGAAGCTTTTTAGTGGCCACGTGGTCATCTTTTGTGTCACACCATTTTTCATGAAACCATCTCCCTTTGGTTAGATACTAAGGCCGTTTCCTGCTTTTCTTCCTCAATAGAGTGTGCCACAGTGAATATCTGCGTGCCTGTAGCGTTTTTATCCTTTCCTTTTGATGATGAAAGATCATTTGGAAAAATTCCCAGGAGGGAGATTAGTCGGCCACAGGGGTATGAACATTTTGATGGCTTTGGATATCGATGAGGCTCTCTTGCTTTCCCGCAGAGTGGAGCCCATCTGTAATGCCATCCACAGGGTGCAAGCGTCCTTATTTTAACACTGCCATGTCCTCTCCGGGTGTCATTGTTTTTCATTTTTTTCTTAAATTAACTTCACGTGTTGAAAATGGTGCAGTGTTCAGTGTTATTAGTCAACAGCTGGCTTTGAGACACATGCCTGAGTGCCTTCAGCTCCTGGCTGAGTCCTCTGTCCCTCTGTCCGTGGCCACTCAGCCATGAGCACTTCTGTTAGCGATGAAGATGAAAAAGTGTCCCTTCTGCCCAGGCTCTCCCTTCCTCCTCTGGCTGCAGAGCAGGGAGGGGTTTCAGTGGCATCGCGGTGGCCGGGAGCGAGTGTGCTGGCCGGCTGGGCCTTGCTAGCAGGGCCGGGCCTTGCTGGCCAGGCCAGGCTATGCAGGCCCTCGAGAGGGCCTGGGGACAAAGGCGCCTTGGGAGGAGGAGGCAAAACAGGGGAGGGAAGGGAGGGCCCTGGAGAAAAAGGGGGGAAGAGAAACAAAGACAAAGGCTGGCAAAAATAGACCACGGAAACGGCAGGCAGCCGGGATAAGGAGGACAAGAGGCAGGATGTGGAAGAGGAGGGGAGGCGGAAGTTGTCGTGGGGGGTCGGGGAGAAATGGGGAGTAAAGGGAGAGTGGGTTACGGGGAGCTGTGTGGGGTGGGGGTACGTGGGAGAGAGAGACCCAGAAAGACAGACACACAGAGAGAAGGGAGCGGCCGAAGAGGAGGGCCCGTGAGCGAGAAGATGCAGATGCCCCTTTAGTAGGAGGGCATTGCTCCCTGCGCCCCTGGAAGGGACTCTGGGCTGGAAAGGACCAGAATGCAGGGAGGAGCCGCTGGCGGGGGTCACTGGAAGCTTGATTCGGGGGAAGCTGTAGGTTGGAGCTGGGAGACCCGAGTTCCTGCCCCTCCAGGGTCTTGTACGTCCTCACAGAGGACCTAGGGCCTTGATCCTGGTCCCGGCACACAGACACTTCAGGGGTGATGGAGCCACCACACCGAATTCTCCTCTAGGGCCCTCCCCCAGCATCAGAGTGCAGTCTGAGGGCAGCAGTGGGAGCTGGACTGGGGCCATCTGTGCAAGGGGTTATTGTGCCCAGGTGCACAGGCCGGAGCTCTGGGGTCACTCACCCTCCGCGTTACCTGTCGTTACCTGTCGTTACCTGTCGTTACCTGTTGTCTGGACCATAAAATGCAGATGGGAATGTCGCCCACTTCCTCAAGTCTTTGTGAGGATTAAACGAAGTACGAAATATAAAGCACTTGGAGTGGGGCACATAGTGTGTACCGTGTGACTCAAGGGGCTGTCCTCTTTATGGTGACGATGACAAGGGCATCAGGACAGCAGCCAGCATGGCGCAAGCCACCCGGGCCCAGCCTTGTTGAATCTTCCGGCAGTGTGGCGAGTTAGGTCTGCTCGTTCCCACTCTCCGCATGGGAAAACTGAGCTTCACAGTTAATATAAACACCAACAGTAATAACAATGGCAGCAACAAACTGCCGAATATGAGGGCCTAACATACACGAAGCAACACGCACGTCGCAGAACCCACAGCTGAGGAGACCAGAGCTCAAAGGGGCGAGTCACCTGCTGGCTCACACAGCAGCCGGGACCGGGATTGCAGGTGACCCACGTGGCTTCAGGGCCCAGGCCTGCCCTGTGACTCACGCGGCCTGTCACCCGCCGTTTCATGTTTCAGGCCTCGCCTGTACACTGGTGCTTCTCAGGAAGTCTTAGGGAAGATGACTTATTTATTAGCCGTTTTTTTAAAATCTCTTAATTAAAAAAACAACCAGTGTGAGTATGTGGAAATGTGATTCACCATGTGATCGGGGAGGTCAGAGCCAGAGTCCCTGGCTCAAAGGTAACACCCCTGTCCACCTGGATGAAGAATGTTCCAGAAGCTTCCCTCCAGGCACGGTCCTTGCCTGCTGAGCAGTCACCGGGGGAATCGGGGGCAGTTACCGGGGCCTCAGACTGTGGGAGCTGCCTCTTCCTGGGTCTCCAGCCGTGATTTCAGACTCGTCTTTCATCCTTCCCCTCTCGGTTGCCAGCCCAGTGCTGGAGGGACGCAGGGCAGAGCCCAGCCAGCTGCAGGTGTTTCCAGGCATGTGCTGGGAATGGAGCAGATGCGGGGCTGAAGCTTTCCCCAGAACTGGCCTTTATTGACGCAGAGGGTGGGAAAGAAGGCACGTGGCTGTGCTGGGAGAGGGTGGGTCTCCCTATAGCCTGGACCTGGGAAGGGCCTTCTCTAGAGCTCTCCAGGGACGGCCAGACAGCTCCCCTTCCACCTTGGGGTGTAAGCGGAACAGGACACACTCCCCTCAGGAAGCACGGTATCAAAGAGGGTCAGGAGGAGCCCCAGCCGGCTCCCGTTCTGAGGAGGCACCTGTGGGCATGGGGGACCCCCGGGGCCGCCCCCCGATGCCTCCGCTGATGCTTAAGGTCACACAGCAGGACATGGTAGCTGGGTTCAAACTCAGGTCAGGCCAACTGCAAAGCCTGTGCTCTTTCGACTCCTGGATGGACACTGCCCAGGTGCCCCTGGGTAACTGATACCCTTGTCCCCAAACAACTCTGAATCTCTTTTCATCATGAATATTATTAATAACAATAAATACTAATAACTGCCATTTATCAAGAGCCCCTACTTGCCAGGTGCTTTCTCATTCAGCCTGCCAAGGAAGCCCGTGAGTTGGGCACCAGTATCGCACTTTACAGATGAAGTCATTGAGGTACAGAGCAGCTATGTAACTAGCCATGGATCATAGAGCTAGTGTCGGAGATGGCACCCACACACAATTCTGATGACAAAACCTTACACTTGGGGACTGTAAGGCTTTGGGCACATTAGGTGACCTCTCTGAGCTTCAGTTTTGTCTTCTGTAAAATGGACCTCATATGCTGTCCGTGGCATAGGTTTGCATATGTGAATTAATGACTGTGGAGTACCTGGCACTCAGTGTTAGCTCTCACCATCATCATCATCATTACTGTAGCATAGGGTTTCTCAGTGAAACAGACACTGATGGTCAGAGTGGACCTCTCAGCCTGGGGGAAGCAGAGGATGAACCCTCTGGGGCGGGGCCCTGGGCAGGCTGGTTCAGTGATAAGCAGGAGCCAGGCGACCCACAGGCTTCTTGGATGGGCTGGGCGTGCATGGCATAACCGTTTGAGAACAACAAACCAAGCCGGCCGGGCTGCCGCTCTGTTTCCTGCGAGGAGGGAAGTTACAGATCTCCGCCCTGGCGTCCGGGGAAGGATGGGACAGGCTGCTGAGGTACAGTCCCATGTGGGGAACGACTCTGTCCAGCATATCTCTTCTTTTTCTTTTTTTGCTGCAGCCAACTGGGTACATGGAAAACTCAGTCTCCTACAGCGCAATTGAAGACGTTCAGCTGCTGTCCTGGGAGAATGCCCCGAAGTACTGTTTACAGCTCACGATTCCTGGGGGAACTGTCTTACTGCAGGTAGGAGAAATAAACATGAACAAGCAGTTTCTCGGACCTTGCTGTCCTGTTCTTGTCGTTACAGGCTGCCAATAGCTACCTGCGAGACCAGTGGTTCCATTCTCTGCAATGGAAGGTAAGTACTGACTCGGTTGCTTGTTTAAAGCGCATGTTGCTGTCTCTTTATCTCTTTCAACCAGAAAAAGATTTACAAATATAAGAAAGTGCTGAGTAACCCAAGCCGCTGGGAAGTTGTCTTGAAAGAGATCCGGACCCTGGTGGACATGGCCCTGACATCCCCCCTGCAGGATGACTCCATCAACCAGGCCCCACTGGAAATCGTCTCGAAACTGCTCTCAGAGGTAAAACCCCTCCCCTGGACCCCTTTACATTGTTTCCTCCTGCTGTCTCCATTCAATCCTTTAGAACACAAACTTGACCACCCAGGAGCATGAAAACATCATTGTGGTAAGTTCCTCTCGAACACGCTCCCTCCACCCACGGTTCCTGATGCTTGTTTGTTGTGTTTCAGGCAATCGCTCCTTTGCTGGAAAACAACCACCCACCACCAGATCTCTGTGAATTCTTTTGCAAGGTACGGGATTGCTGAGCTGGGGCTGTGGCTGCGCCGCAGTAACTGTACCCCACTCTGTCCCCAGCACTGCAGAGAGCGGCCCCGGTCCATGGTGGTCATCGAGGTGTTCACCCCCGTGGTGCAGCGAATCCTCAAGCATAACATGGTGAGTCACCCTGCCCCAACACCCAGACCCCAGTCCCGACTCCTGTCCTCTGCTGTCTCCACAGGACTTTGGGAAGTGCCCGCGACTGAGGCTGTTTACTCAGGAGTACATCCTTGCCTTGAACGAGCTCAACGCGGGGATGGAAGTGGTGAAGAAGTTCATTCAGAGGTGGGTCTCCGGCGCGACGTCCCTCTGTGGCCGCTTCTCACCCCAGCCCTCTGCTTTTTTCCAGCATGCACGGCCCCACAGGGCACTGCCCCCACCCCCGGGTCCTGCCCAACCTGGTGGCCGTGTGCCTGGCTGCCATCTACTCCTGCTATGAAGAGTTCATCAACAGGTCAGTTGCTGAACCACCGCCACCCAGAGGGCACTCATGTGCCCTCTCCCGCCTCTTCCCCCAGCCGCGACAATTCCCCAAGCCTGAAGGAAATCCGGAACGGCTGCCAGCAGCCGTGCGACCGGAAGCCCACTTTACCTCTGCGCCTTCTGCACCCCAGCCCGGACCTGGTGTCTCAGGAAGCCACGCTGTCTGAGGCCCGGCTCAAGTCGGTGGTCGTGGCCTCCAGTGAGATCCACGTGGAGGTGGAACGCACCAGCACTGCCAAGCCGGCGCTGACGGCCAGCGCAGGCAACGACAGCGAGCCCAACCTCATCGACTGCCTCATGGTCAGCCCCGCCTGCAGCACCATGAGCATCGAGCTGGGCCCCCAGGCCGACCGCACGCTCGGCTGCTACGTGGAAATCCTCAAGCTGCTGTGAGTGCCCCCCCCGCGTGCCCGCCCCCGGGCCAAAGCTGACTGTCACCCTCTCTCATTCTAGGTCAGACTATGATGACTGGAGACCGTCTCTGGCCAGTTTGCTTCAACCCATTCCATTCCCCAAAGAGTAAGTCCCGTGTGCATCCCCGGAGCCCTCCCAACCGCCGTGTTTTCCCCTGTTTTTGTTGCAGAGCTCTCGCACATGAGAAGTTCACCAAGTGAGTGTCTGGGCACCGCCCTCATTCCATTCGGCAGTAACTCCGGCCGCCTCGTCTCTTCCAGGGAACTGAAGTACGTGATTCAGAGGTTCGCCGAAGACCCCAGGCAAGAGGTGAGGCCTTTGTTTCTGCATCTCAGGCCGGCAGCTCACACTTGTGTCTTCCCTTGTCTGGCAGGTCCACTCATGCCTGCTGAGCGTGCGGGCCGGCAAAGATGGCTGGTTCCAGCTCTACAGCCCCGGAGGGGTGGCCTGCGACGATGACGGGGAGCTGTTCGCCAGCATGGTACGCAGTGGGACCCCAGTGGGGTGACTTCCTGTCCCTTCACCTGGGCCTTCTTGCCTCACAGGTGCACATCCTCATGGGCTCCTGTTACAAGACCAAAAAATTCCTGCTCTCCCTGGCAGAAAACAAGCTGGGTCCCTGCATGCTCCTGGCACTGAGGGGGAACCAGACCATGGTGGAGGTAAGGAGCTGGTCGGGGTCCCTGGTGGGGTGGGTCCGTAATGCACCCCTGCGGTTCTGGACAGATCCTGTGCTTGATGCTGGAATACAACATCATCGACAACAACGACACCCAACTGCAGATCATCTCAACCCTGGAGAGCACAGACGTGGGGAAGCGCATGTACGAGCAGCTGTGTGACCGGCAGCGGGAGCTGAAGGAGCTGGTGAGTCCCCGGCTGCTCCGGACCACTCCCCTAATGGTTGTAACCAGCCTGGTTTCTGTTGCAGCAAAGGAAAGGCGGGCCCACCAGGCTAACACTGCCCTCCAAGTCCACAGTGAGTTGGTTTGGTTCTCTTTGGGGCTGGATCACCCTCAGGCCTCTCCCCCGTCTGCCCGCAGGACGCTGACTTGGCTCGTTTGCTGAGCTCCGGCTCCTTCGGAAACCTGGAGAACCTCAGTTTGGCCTTCACCAATGTAACCAGTGCCTGCGCCGAGCACCTCATCAAACTGCCTTCGCTCAAGCAGCTGAACCTGTGGTCCACTCAGGTACGTCCTCCCGCCCTGCTGCAGTCCCCCACGGGAGAGGGCTGAGAGTTTCTGTGCTCTACAGTTTGGAGACGCTGGCCTTCGGCTCCTGTCGGAACACCTCACCATGCTCCAGGTGCTGAACCTGTGCGAGACCCCGGTCACAGACGCTGGCCTGCTGGCCCTGAGCTGTGAGTGCCTCCGGGGCAGCTGGGGGGTGAGGTCTCCTAACAACTGTATCTGTCTCTTGTGCAGCCATGAAGAGTCTCTGCAGTTTAAACATGAACAGCACCAAGCTCTCAGCTGACACCTACGAAGATCTGAAGGTAATTCCCTCCTTCCTCCCCACTCTCCTCCCCACGTGACAAGGACTCTTATTGCCACCCCCAGGCCAAGCTTCCCAATTTGAAGGAAGTGGACGTCCGCTACACCGAAGCCTGGTGAAGCTCCCAGCTCAAGGCAGGAAGACGTTTGCAACCGCGACAAAATAACTCTTGACTAACAGCCGCAGAGCAGCCGGTCCTGGGGTCCCACCCTGGTGCCCTGGCTGTGAGATAGATGGGGAGTCTTTCTGGGGGCGGAGGGGGGAGGGGGTGGGGAGGGGGCCCACAAGCACGCCCAGCCCCCGCCGAATTCTTTTAGCTTCGTAATTGGAACCTTTGACCTGATCTAAAGTGGACTTTGTAGCAACAAGAGGAGCATCAGCGGGTCGGGGAGGGGTTTGGGGGTGGGCTGGGGGGTGGGGGACCCTTTGTGGATTTTCTTTGCCTTTGTGTTTGATGCCGTCGTGTGGGAAAAGTCAACTCCGATGCCACCATTGCGGGCCGGACGAAGGATGCTTTCTTCCTAGAGGCTCCGAGCTGAGCTGCGAACTCGCCCCCCGCCCTTGGGACAAGAAGACCCAGTCACATCACTGCACCCGTCCTGTGTCCTCACCATTGCTATGCAAAGTGATTCTTGTTGTACATAAGATTTAAATAATGCACCTATTTAAGACATGTTGACAAATTGCGGGTCTGGGACCCGCCTCTTATTTATGAAGTCTTTGACCGTCCCCCCCGCCCGACCCCACCGCCCTCCCGCCCCCACCTGGCGTGTAGTACTGTATAAACCAGTCAGCTGTCGGGTTAGTGGTAGTATTATTGTTATTTTTTTAAAGGAAACAAACAGACAACAAAAAGAAGAAAAAAAAAAAGAACCTCCTTGGAAAAATTAATTGCTTTTTCGTAATGGATTCTCTATGCTAATGCTCTCTCGTCTGTCTGTCTGTCTGCCCACTCCCCCACCCACCACTGTGCGTTTCTGATTTCCAAATGTCTCCAACTCCCTCACGAGGTGGGGCTCAGGCTGGAGGAGGAGGGATTAAGATCCCCTTGCTCCACTAAGGCCCAAGCTCTTTCTCTCGGCACCTTTTAGACTTGAATGGGAGGCTGCTAACCCGCCCTCTCCAGTCCACCCCGGTAAAAGAGCTGTTCCCCACCCCCAGGGAGCTCCTGTCCCTGTCAGCCTTTGCTGTCCCCTGTCCCCAACGGAGACTCTGTCACCCCTGGGCTCCCCCTGCCATCGTGTGCTTCACGTGGCCCCATGCATGCCCGCCTCTCTGCATGGTCTCTTGGGAAAAGAGAGATGTGTCGCCTCCGCCAGTCCGACTGCCCTCCCCACCCCACCCCCGCCACCCCCCACATGTGACCACTGCAACGAAGACACTCCTTCTGTCCCCACCTGCTCCGAAGACAAACCAACCTCCGTTTCTTTTATAAACAGTCGGCTTTTTCTTAATAAGCCCTCACTGTACAGAACAGCCCGTTGATGGTTTATTTGGGGTCCCCCTCTCCCCCCAGCCCTTTTTTCTGTTGGTTTAGCACAAATACTTCCCTCCTCCGGCACCTCCAAACCTACCCCACAGTCAGTGTACTTGTTTTATATATATTTAATCTTATTCAATGGAAACCATGCTTTTGTCGTTTTATACTTTGCTAGGTAGACTTTATTACCCCCCCACTATGCCCTCATTTTTTTAAAAAAGGAAAAAAAAAAGAAACTGGGTTCCAGTCTTAATTCATTTTCCGTGCCAGGTTTTATTTCGTGTGTGTGTGAGTGTGTTCTGTTTTGTGTTTTGTTTTTTGTTGTTGTTTTTAGTTGTTTGGTTTTCTTTTCTTTCCCCCCTCCGGTCCCATACTTCACAGCACTCTGGTGCGGGAAGAAGCAGAAGCAAAAAAAATAAAAATAAAAAAATAAATAAAAATAAAAAAAATAAAAAAGGAAAAAAAAAAAAGAAGAAACAAGACATGCCACCTTTCCCCTCGCACTGTTGCTTTTCCTGATGGTTAATACTACTGTCACGTAGCTGTGTACAAAGAGATGTGAAATACTTTCAGGCAAAAATAAACTGTAAGTGACTCATCAATGTCTGGCCTTTGTGTGGTTTCTCGGCGCCCA